GTGTGTGTGATGGGATGGTGGTGGTAGGATTCCAAGAGGTAGTGAAACCGGACAGGCTGGAGCTAGCGCCGCCACTCCCACCTGTACGACTGAAGGCCGGAGCTCTCTGACCTGTAACTCAGGGCTGCCATCCTGCAGCCTCAGCTGGGCGCAATAGAGTATATAGCACCGAGTCTGGTACACAGTAGTTCCTTAACCAAAACGTCAGTTCCGTGAGGGTGAAGAATTTATTTTGTTAATGGCTGTATCCTCAGACCTAAAACCATGTCTGACACATAGTAGGGACCCAACGAATATTTGTTGAAAAAACGAACGAACTACTGGTGTTTGTGTATTGTGGTTTTGTTTTGCTTTTTTTTTTCTTCTTCTTTTTAAGTTTGTCTTCAGGGACAAGACACTGTCGAATCCTCATTTGGAAAGATTATAGCTTTTCTCCAAGTGTTCTCCACGGACACCACCACTATCACCAATGGCTTGTTACAAAATGTAGGTTCCTGGGCCCGTTCCAGAACTGCTCAATCAGAATGGGAGCAATTTGGGACTCTGTAATAGCAAAAGCCCCTTCCCCAGTTCTTACGCACGTGAAAGCTGCAGAACTACAGGATTAGAATTGGAGGGCAGGCAGACACTAGCTGTTTCTCTGCAATCTGAACGTTCCGAACGAGGAAACTGAGGCCCAGAGAGGAGAAAGGGATCTGCCCGCGTCTCCCAGGTGGTCCAGGCTGGAGACAAAAAGTTCGGATCTGGGCCCACCCCGGCCGACCCTCCCAGACCTCCAGCATCTGCCGGGCTAGCCAGCCGGGAACGGGGGCCTTCGGGGTGGGCCGCCGGCTCCCGGGCCGCTTTCAACCTGGGGGACGGAGGCGGTGGGAGCGTCGCCATTGGCCAGGGCGCGGCGGACGCCTCCCCATTGGCCGGGCGGACGCCTCCCCATTGGCCGGGCGGAGCCCTCCGCCCCCGGCCGGGGCGGCCTTGCCATTGGCCCCTCCCTCGCCTATAAGGCGGGGGCCGGCGGGGCCGTGGGAGCGCGCGGGAGCGCACGGCGGGGCGCGGCCGACGCTGGGACGCGGCGCACGGAGGGACGCGGCCGGCGCCCATGGCGTTCGCGCTGCTGCGGCCCGTCGGCGCGCACGTGCTGTACCCGGACGTGCGGCTGCTGAGCGAGGACGAGGAGAACCGCAGCGAGAGCGACGCGTCGGACCAGTCGTTCGGCTGCTGCGAGGGCCCGGAGGCGGCGCGGCGCGGCCCGGGCCCCGGGGGCGGGCGGCGGGCGGGCGGCGGCGGCGGCGCGGGCCCCGTGGTGGTGGTGCGACAGCGGCAGGCGGCCAACGCGCGGGAGCGGGACCGCACTCAGAGCGTGAACACGGCCTTCACGGCGCTGCGCACGCTCATCCCCACCGAGCCGGTGGACCGCAAGCTGTCCAAGATCGAGACCGTGCGCCTGGCGTCCAGCTACATCGCGCACCTGGCCAACGTGCTGCTGCTGGGCGACTCGGCCGACGACGGGCAGCCGTGCTTCCGTGCCGCGGGCAGTGCCAAGGGCGCCGTCCCCGCCGCCGCCGACGGCGGCCGCCAGCCGCGCTCCATCTGCACCTTCTGCCTCAGCAACCAGCGCAAGGGGGTGAGTGTGCTGCGTCCCTCGCTGCGGCCGCCAACCTCTTTATACTCTTTCTCCCCCTCTGCAGGGTGGCCGTCGTGACCTGGGGGGCAGCTGCTTGAAGGTGAGGGGGGTGGCCCCCCTTCGAGGGCCACGGAGATGAGCCTGGACCCTGGAGAAGGAGGCCAGGAGCCAGCCACTGGCTGGACAGGGAAGAAGACCCCAGGAGCCAAGCCCACCCCTTCTTTGTGTAGGGACCGGGGGACCATGGCCTGTTCCGGGACACTCTGGGCAGGGCCCTCGGGACATCTCCACCCGATCCTGGAGAGCTGTGAGGATCCATTCAGCCTGCCCAGCTCTGGCTGGTCAGAGACAAGGCAGAACTTTTGGAAAAACAAAGACTGTTGGTGACAGGGTGTGTGTGTATCTGTGCGTGAGTGTGAGTGTGTGTGAGAGAGAATTGGTGAGTTTAAAATAAAAGCTATTTTTAAATAAAAGACGTCGTTCTGAGCTGAGGAGAGTCCCGTGG